ATCAATGCAGCAATGAAAATTGAAGGCCAAGTTTCATAAGAGCTGAAAATCCCCACTGGATTTGGCACTTGGATCCCTGGTGAGTTCAGGTGCAATTTTAATTAAAAGCTGTGTGCAGGCCAGATTAAGATGTTTTAAGGAAAGTATGGGAAGTGAGAAAAGAGTCCATATTACTCTTGAAAGTTTGTAAAGGGAAGCAGAAACTTCATGGTATAGGGCAGTGGAGCTCTAGAGTCAGGTCTGGATTTTAATTCTGGTTCTGCCATTTGTGTGTGATGCTGAGTGAACTGTGCTAAACGTCCAAGGAAACCTTTGTTTCCTCATCCAGAAAATGAAACTAATACCTACTTTGTAGGGTTGGTATGAAGATTAAATGAGACTAATGTGTGTGAAGTCCCTGGAATACAGTAGGTACTGTATAAAATGAAATTAAGGTTGTGGAGGGTTTGTTTTTAAAGGTGAGAATGTTCCTAGGTTAAGAAGAAGCTACAGCCTAGAGAGGCTGACAATAAAAAGGGTCTATACTGAGAAGAATGGGGTGGTCTGTGGTTTCACAGCTAGTGAAACCGGCTGTGTCTGGTGCTCACTCCACTCTGCAAGTCAGAAGCAAGAGAAGTCAGCCCCAGAGTTTCTATTTGGAGGAGCTTAGAAACAATCTTAGAAAGTGGGTGCTAAGGCAGATTTCTCTTAAGTATGCCTACCAAGCACACTGCCTCCCTGTCTGGGGTGTGCGATTGGTGGTGGATTGGAAGGGAACTAATGGAGATTGTGGGTACGCTCAAGCCCTTAACAAGCCTCCCTTTTCGCAGATCCTTACCCGAGGGCTCTCTAGCAACTCCAGAGCCCTCTAGATTTTCTTCTCACAAGCTTTCATAACCGTCTCTTTTCGAGGGTTTTCCTCTGCGCAGTTCTTCGCGCGGGACCTCAAAGTGCGTGCCCGCTTCCCTTCCCTGCAGCACTAAAGACAAACCTGGCGGGTCCCCCGGAGCGGTCCCAGGCGCGCGCGCTCGGGAGCCCACGGGCCACACCCGCCTCCTAGCAACCGGAGCTCAGGTTCAGCCTAGAGAGAGAGGAGGCCACCATGGACCAGCCAGCCGTCGCCACCGCTTCCACCTCAATAAGGGAAGACCTGGTGGGTGGAGAATCATTCATCACAGCTTCGGTAAGATGGCCTGCCCCTTGCCGGCCTGGCTCAATGAATAAGCATACTTTGTGTTTGTTAACAGAAACCAGCCCAAAAGACTTCCTCTTTTGAAAGAGAAGGATGGTGGAGAATAGCATTAACAGTATGTACATTGTTCAGTCTTTCCTATTCACAACAATCTTAAAACTGATGTCAATTTTCCACAGGATACTCCTATACCTGGCACTTACCACTTGAAAACTTTTATTGAAGAATCCCTATTAAATCCAGTGATAGCAACCTACAATTTTAAAAACGAAGGAAGGAAAAAGCCACCTCTTGTGCAAAGAAACAATCCAGTCCTAAATGATCTTCCGCAGTATATGCCTCCTGACTTCCTGGACCTGTTAAAGAAGCAAGTGGCTACTTACTCATTCAAAGACAAACCACGGCCAAGCCCCAGCACACTAGTTGACAAAGATCAGGTAAAGCGCTACTGGCAGATTGCTTTGTGTGGAATCTATTGGTGTCCTTGTCCATTCTGTGCAGTCACTTCAGCTTTCTCCGGGGCAATACAACGTGCTTCCTGCACCAGTTCCCAAATATGCTTCCAGGTAATTATATACTTATTAAATAAGCTGCCTTTAAATCACTTTTCTTTTTTATTTTGAAATATAGGAGCTGTGTATTTCGCTCAACAGTTCAAAGATTCCCAACAACCTATTTTATTCCCGTAAGTATAATGTAGACAGTTAACTCATGATGAATTTGATGTTTAAAATACGCTGTGCTTTCTGGAGTGGAGCAAGGTGGCCACATAGAACCCTCCAGTGATCGTTCCCCCTAGCAGGAACACCATTATCCACACAATTATCCACACAAGAAAACACCTCTGTAAGAACCAAAAAGCAAGTGTGGGATCGCAATACCAGGTTTTAACATTGTATCAAGGAAAGAGGCACTGAAGAGGGTAGGGTAGAAAAGACAGTCTTGAATTACTGACACTACCCTCCCCCATCCCCTGGCAGCAGCCACGTGGCATGAAGAGAGAATCTGCCCTTGGGGAAGAGGGAATGCCGTGACGGGGGGACTTTGCACGGGAACACCGTGCTGCCTGTAACAGGGAAAGCAACACAGGACAGAATTCAGCTAGTGCCCATGGAGGGAGCATTTAGACCAGCACTAGCCAGCCAGGAATTGCCCATCCCAGCCGTTCGATACTGAGTTCCAGCTCTCCCTACCACTGTGGGCTGAAGTGCTCTGAGGTCCTAAATAAGCTTGAAAGGCAGTCTCGGCCACAAGGACTGCAGTTCCTGGGCAAGTTCAGGTGCTCTGCTGGGCTCAGAGGCAGTGGACTTAGGGTACACAAGACCTAGTGAGACACCAGCTGGGGCAGCCAAAGGAGTGCTTGTAGCAGCCATCCCCCAGCCCCAGGCAGCACAGCTTGCAGCTTCAAGAGAGAGGCCTTCCTTTTGCTTGAGAGGAGGAGAGGGGAGAGTAAAGAGGACTTGTCTTGAATCTGGATACCAGCTCAGCCACAGCAGAATAGGGCACCTCAGGCAGAGTCCTGAGGCCCCCATACCAGGCCCTAGCTCCCAGACAACATTTCTAGACACATCTCTGGCTGGAAGAGAATCCACTGCCTTAAAGAGAAGGACCCAGTTCTGGCAAGATTCATCACCTACTGACTAAAGAGCCCTTGGGCTTCGAATAAACACCAGCAGTGGCCAGACAACACTCACTGCAGGCCTTAGCCAGTGCTGTGCTGCTTCAGGTGTGATCCAGCACTTTCCCAGCTACAGTGGTCACAGAGAGAGACTCCTGCTTGAGGAAAGGAGAGGGAGGAGTAAAGGGGATTTTGTCTTGCAGCTTGGGTACCAGTTCGGCCACAGTGAAGTGGAGCACCAAGCAGGCTCCTGGGGTTCCCAATTCCAGGCATTGGCTCCTGGATGTCATTTCTGGACTCCCACTGGGCCAGAGGGGAGCCCACTGCCCTGAAGGGAGAGACCCAGGCCTGGCAGCCTTCCTCACAAGCTGACTGAAGAGCCTTGAGTGAACATTAGTGGTATCCAGGCAGTACTTGCTACAGGCCTGAGTGGCATAGAGAGATTCTTTCTGCTTGAGGAGAGGGGAGGGACGAGTGGAAAAACTTTGTCTTCTGGCTTGGGTGCCAGCTTAGCTGCAGTAGTATAGAGTACCCAATAAATTCCTAAGTTTCCTGACTCCAGGCCCTGGCTCCCAGATGGTATTTCTGATCT